AGGGGCTGTCCCTCCTGGGCTCCTCTCCACCCCTGGTGATGTGACCACTTGGGTCTCTCCTCTAGGACAGGCCCGGCCCCTCGAGTTCCTGAGGACGTGCTACGGGGGCAGCTTCCTGGTACACGAGTCGTTCCTCTACAAGCGGGAGAAGGCTGTCGGGGACAAGGTGTATTGGACCTGCCGGGACCACGCGCTGCACGGCTGCCGGAGCCGGGCCATCACCCAGGGACAGCGGGTGACTGTGATGCGTGGGCACTGCCACCAGCCCGATATGGAGGGCCTGGAAGCCCGGCGGCAGCAGGAGAAGGCCGTGGAGACGCTGCAGGCTGGGCAGGACGGCCCTGGGAGCCAAGTGGACACGCTGCTCCGAGGCGTGGATAGTTTGCTCTACCGCAGGGGTCCGGGTCCCCTGACTCTCACCAGGCCTCGGCCCAGAAAGCGAGCAAAGGTCGAAGACCAGGAGCTGCCAACCCAGCCCGAGGCCCCAGACGAGCACCAGGACATGGACGCAGACCCGGGTGAGCTGCCTTCCTTTGGGGCTCACCGGCCCTGCCTTGACTCTTGCCTCCAGAGGTCCAGGGAGGGAAGGGGGTGCGATCAGGCCTACCCAGCCCCTGTCCCCTCCCCTGACTGCCTCTTGAACCTCCCCAGGAGGCCCTGAGTTCCTGAAGACGCCCCTGGGGGGCAGCTTCCTGGTGTACGAGTCCTTCCTCTACCGGCGGGAGAAGGCGGCTGGGGAGAAGGTGTATTGGACCTGCCGGGACCAGGCCCGCATGGGCTGCCGCAGCCGCGCCATCACCCAGGGCCGACGGGTGACTGTCATGCGTGGTCACTGCCACCCGCCCGACCTGGGAGGCCTGGAGGCCCTGAGGCAGCGGGAGAAACGCCCCAACACGGCGCAGCGGGGGAGCCCAGGTACCTGGGGGTGGGCTGGGAGCTGGGCCCCAGGAAGCAGGCAGGAGCCCCACACTGCCTTTCCCTCTCCATGCTGCGGCTCCCCCTGGCAAACGTCCTCTTCCCTTCTTTGAACATCCTAGAAGGAACTATGGCCCTGGCCTCCTACTCCTTGGCCCCCCTGATGCCGCTTTCAATGGGTCTCACCTTCCTGCTCAGCCCAGCCTCCCCCTTCCAGCCTGACCTGCCCCACAGTAGCAGCAGCAGGGATAGACCTCCCTGCCCTCCTCTTCCTCCGTTTGTCTTAAGAGTTCATAGTAGTAATAGAGGGTGTTGACTGCACATGGTCAGTCTCGTTGCTATGGTGGAAGGCTGTCTTAACGTCTGAGTGGTTAAGGATTGAGGAGGTGATATTTACTTACATGCAGCCGGTTTCTCCTCTCGGCCCGCTGTTCCATAGACACCCATAATGTCCTGAAACGCTGGCCCGAGGAGGGTCCCGGCTGTCTCCATCTTTATCCACACGGTCGGCCCCCCGCAGTGCCTGGTGTTTTGACTTCACAACCACAGTTGCGTAAATGTCCCCATAGCGTCTGGCTGAGGAGCCATTTCATCGTGGCCTCCTCCACTCACCTGCTCTTCCTTCACGCCCCAAGGCGCTGGCCTCTCTTTCCAGTGGCTCTTCCGGATCCTGCAGCTTTTGGGTCATGTGAGTTGCCTCATGGCCCTAAAGTTCTCTCGGACTTGAGAGCTGTGATTGTCTTTCTCTTTTTGTTCCATCTCCAGAGAGACAGTGCTGCGAGGTCCCCGCCTCGTCCTCACCCCCGCTCCTGACCCCACAAGTAACTAAGCAATTGTTTCTTAGGGTCTTGGCTGCCCTATTTCCTAAAATGTGCCTCCACTACTATTAATTGGTTTTTCCATTTCCTTGTCAGCTACTCAGTGCACTTCTTGCACAGGCTTTTTTTTTTTTTTTTTTCTTTGAGACGGAGTCTTGCTTTATCACCCAGGCTGGTGTGCAGTGGCGTGATCTTGGCTCACTGCAACCTCCGCCTCCCGGGTTCAAGCAATTCTCCTGCCTCAGCCTCCTGAGTAGCTGGGATTACAGGCGCCTGCCACCTCGCCCAGCTATTTTTGTATATTTAGCAGAGACAGAGTTTTACCATGTTGGCCAGGCTGGTCTCAAACTCCCAACCTCAGGTGATCTGCCTGCCTCGGCCTCCCAAAGTGCTGGGATTACAGGCGTGAGCCACCATACCCGGCCACGTTTGGTTTCACTTTAGCCTAGAAACCTGCTCGCGGCTGACTGGGGGGTGCTCTGTGGTCCCATCTTCCTAACACAGCTCTGTCTTCTCTGTGGGGTGGCAGCTGCTGCGTTTGTTTGCCTGCTTTTGTGTGTCCAGGTCGACCCCACCTGGATCCGATCATCCACAACCGCAGGTTGCTGGAACCTCCCAGTGCAGCCTGGCCTGGGGGCAGAGGCCGGGCCCAGCTGTCCCTCGGGGTTCACTGTGCTGACTCCCTGCTTCTGGGCCTGCCTTTCTCTTTCTTGGTTTTCTTTATAATTTTGTGGTTTGGAGAAGTCCTGCCTCCCGTCGTTTCCTGGGCCGGTCCCGGGAGGTAGCACGTTGAGGCCTTTCATGTCTGAAATGTCTGTCGCTTCCCTCCGCCGGAGGGGCAGCCTGGCCTCCGTGGTGTCACAGGTGCAGAGCCTGCCCTTGAACGTCCCTGCCGCTTTTGCGTGACTGATCCTCTGTGTGCCGTCAGCTTTGCTTGAGGTTTTAGGGTCTTTGCTCCCTCCCAGCTGTACCTGGCTGTGCTGGGGGCCTTTTTAGGCTTTGGGCTTGTGTCCTTCATCGTGGGGTCATCCTCTCGTGCTCTTTGTTAACTTCCCCATCATCATCCCTTTCTGTTGCTCCTGTTAATCAGATGTTGATCCTCCCAGATGAGGGCGTCTTTTTTTTTTTTTTGAGACAGTTTCACTCTTGTCGCCCAGGCTGGAGTGTAGTGGCGTGGTCTTGGCTCACTGCAACCTCTGTCTCCCAGGTTCAAGTGATTTTCCTGTCTCAGCCTTCTGAGTAGCTGGGATTACAGGTGCACACCACCACGCCCAGCTAATTTTTTGTATTTTTTTAGTAGAGATGGGGTTTCACCATGTTGGCCAGGCTGGTCTTGAACTCCTGACCTCGTGATCCGCCTGCCTCGGCCTCCCAAAGTGCTGGGATTACAGGCGTGAGCCACCGTGCGCAGCCCCTTGCTGGATATTTTCATCCGTGTGGAAGGGGATAAAGCGTGCCCCATGGTCACACCACCCCCTCCCGTGGCCTGGCGTCCCCACCTTCGTCCTGACCTCTTCTGTCTCGTGGTCCCCAGGCTCCTGTGCTGCTGTGCCCCTCAGGGTCCTCCTGCCTCCCGAGCCTCCCTGCTCCACATGGCCCCTGCCCAGCCCTCTCCATCCCTCTTGAAGGTAGTTCCACAGCCAGACACCCTCCCGCCCCCACCCGCCAGGTCCTCCCTCTCACCACATCCAGGACAGTGGACGCTGCTCCCTGCCTCTTCCTCAGAGTCCTGGGGTCACACCTCTACCTGCGCGGCTCTCGGGGGCCACCCCTCTCAGCCCCATCCGGCTCCTGAGCAGCTTTGTCCCCAGAGGGCCCCGGGTCATTCCTCTGACCAACCAGGCACGGCGCACCCTGCATGCAAGCCTGGGCGGGTGCTGGGGACGGACGAGTGACGCAGCAGACACTGCCTCCCTGAAGGCATGGCAAGGTGGGACGCTTGGCCGCCACCTGCAGGGGCCTCACCTGACCAGTCCCCAGCCTCAGGAGGCGGACCCCAGCAGCTGGAGCCCCAGCAGAGTTGGGGGGATGGTGGCATCTGTGTCCTGGGCTCCGGGGCCACCTCACTGTGAGGAGGAGGTGTGGGCGTTGTGGGAGGTCTCATCTCGGGGCCATGCTGATCTGGGCTCTGAGAGCTGGTGTCCGCTGCTCCTCCCCTCCCATTTCTCAACAGGAGGCCCCGAGTTCCTGAAGACGCCCCTGGGGGGCAGCTTCCTGGTGTACGAGTCCTTCCTCTACCGGCGGGAGAAGGCGGCCGGGGAGAAGGTGTATTGGACCTGCCGGGACCAGGCCCGCATGGGCTGCCGCAGCCGCGCCATCACCCAGGGCCGGCGGGTCATGGTCATGCGCAGGCACTGCCACCCACCGGACCTGGGCGGCCTGGAGGCCCTGCGGCAGCGGGAGCACTTCCCCAACCTGGCGCAGTGGGACAGCCCAGGTGCGTGTGGAGGGTGCTGGGCTGGGTCTGCCGGCCCCACTCACAGTGTCACTTTCCCTTTCAGATCCTCTCCGGCCCCTGGAGTTCCTGAGGACTTCCCTGGGGGGCAGGTTCCTGGTGCACGAGTCCTTCCTCTACAGGAAGGAGAAGGCGGCTGGGGAGAAGGTGTACTGGATGTGCCGGGACCAGGCTCGGCTGGGCTGCCGCAGCCGCGCCATAACCCAGGGCCACCGCATCATGGTCATGCGCAGCCACTGCCATCAGCCTGACCTGGCAGGCCTGGAGGCCTTGAGGCAACGGGAGCGGCTCCCCACCACGGCCCAGCAGGAGGACCCAGGTACAGGCAGGCTGTGGGGCAGAGGCAGGGCTATTAATTCATATTTTCAATTATTTTTCCACAGAAAAGATTCAAGTTCAGCTGTGCTTCAAGACGTGTTCTCCTGAAAGCCAGCAGATTTATGGGTAATTGTATTTGTTATCTAATGGTGCATGACTGTGCAATGAACATGTGTCTCTTTGTAATTAGGGACATCAAAGACGTCAGACTGGATGGCGAGTCCCAGTGAGGCGATGTGGGCAGAGGAGCTCCGAGCCGCCCACCCAAGGTGGCTTCACATCCACACAGGCACTTCCCATCCACCTAGGTTTGGCTTAGCAGAAACTTCTTTTCATTCTTCCAAAGCATCGATGGTCTTCGCGTCTCCTCAGGAGGTCTCCCAGGAGGAATTCTTGGATGGTGTCCTCATGTCGGCGGAGAACAGTGCTCAGAGCTGGCGCTTGCAGACGCAGCTGTCGTGGGGCAGGGCGGTGGCGCCTTCCTGACCTTTGGAAGACATGACAAAGCTGCCTGGACACGGACGCCCCTGCTGTACGGCCACAGCACCCCTGGGTTTGCAGAGCACGCAGCCTTCCTAGGGCTTTCCACCTGGCGAGGCCCCGCTCTGCTCAGCACGGTGCAAAGTGAATGCTGCTGTCTTGGAGCCTGGGCACGTTTGGGGAAGTTCCTGCTTCAAACTGAGCTGCCCCGCATAGGCCAGGTCAACCCACACCAATCTCTTCTGGACAGGTGCTGGGTAGGCCTTCCTGGTCTCTGGCCGCCTGCTGCCAGGGTGTGGCCATCCCCAGCAACCGGAGCTGGCCAAACCAGAGGCCTCGCTCCGCACTCCACACTTTCCTTTCTGTGCTCCTTCCAAGTTAAATTAAACCCCCTCTCCACGATTCCCACGGCAGGCGTCATTCCCGAGATGGGAGCCAGTCCAGGGGTCAGCAGGAGCCAGCGCTGGGCACACGTGCCCTGGCTGAGGCCAGCGGCATCCTGGGTGGCCCAGGTCCATCCTGGGCAGCAAAGGCGTGTCCCCTTCTGTCAGACAGCTTCACAGAGTGTGGCTTCACCAGTCAGAGGGAGCAGTCCGGAGAGGCAAGATGACCCCACCGGGACTGCAGAGCCTCCTCCTTACTAACAAGGACCTGTCCGCAGCCGCGAGGTCCTTCACTCCCACCCTGTAATTGTGGGGGGAGTGCCAGCAACAGGCCTGTCCCCTGGCAAGTTGGCCACGGAACCCACCATGCACTGCAAGGCTGTGACAGCCTGGGCACCCCTGCTTCTCCTCTGCTTGTACGGTTCCCCCAATAAATCCTATTTTCCATCTCACCGTGTGGAGCTGGTACTTGTTCACATCCCTCTTGCAGCAACAGTTGGCCGCCGTGAAACCACACTCCGTCACATCTCCATGCCAGTGCCCAGGGGGAGACCCCTCCCCATGCCTGGGCTGTTACAGTCACCTGGCCCAGACGTAACCTGGACCAAGAGTGGACGGAGACACCTGGGGTTGGGGCCTCTGGAAGGGCTGCTGGGGGGCCAGCTGCAGCCTGTGGCCTCTCCCAGGCCCGGATATGGCAGGACATTTGCGTCGTGTTGCTGGAAGAGGCAGGATGCTCTGTTCTCGCCATTAGCCTGCGTTACGCCTAGACTCATCTGCATAAGCCTGGGCAAGTGGCACCCCTGGGCCAAGGGCAGACTTGCCCACCCGTCCATCCTTTGCCTATGGCAGAGGACACACAACACAGTGGCTGCGCTTTGGGCACTGTTCTCGGCCCTGAAGCATCCTGCCCCGAGGCTGACCTAACTGCCCCCAGCTGGACTCATGGCCAAGGCTACAGACCCAGTACTCCAATCCCGACTCCCACTGTGTGGTCCAAATGTGTACGCCCACAGGAGGCAGCCATGCCCGAGGAAGGTACTTGCTGAAAGATGGTCCAGTTCATGCCGCCACCAGCTGGACCTCTGATCAGGCCCCCTGCAGAAGGGGAAGCTCTCCACATGCCCAAGATACGAGAGAAACGCCCGGGTCACAGCAGCCTGAGTCACTGCAGCCTCTGCTACCTGCCAAGCCTGCGCCCTCCACCTGTGGGCTCCTTGCCTCTGTGATGGGGCCTCCACGGCCAGCATCTTCCCGCCATGGTCACATGATGCCATGCCCTGCTCTGGGCACCCCTAAGCGGGTATGAGGCGAATCAGAGGAAGAATATCGGCTTCTCTTCCCTTTTGGATATTTGCGTCATTGACCGGGACTGGCCCACTCTTCCTCTGCCTCACGCCTGCTTTGACCTTAGAAGACAGACGGCAGCTCGCGTTGCTGGGCTGAGATTCTCCAATGGACGTGAATTTAGATGATGCTGTTGCCTTGGGTGGCTTCATGGCCACCAACCCGCACCCTGGTGGCCACTCAGCCATGACAAGGGCCTGACAGCCACTAAGTGAGCTTCAGAGCCTTCCCCTTGCAAAGTTCCAGGGCCACCAGATGTCGCCTGCCCAGTCACTGTCACAGAGTTAAAGCGTGCGGGTGAACGCTGGCCGCGGAGCGTGCAGCCCGGCAGCAGCTCAGCGGGGCAGCTCCTGCTTCCAGCCCTGCCTCTGCTGGTGCTTCGCCCACAAACCCTGCTGTATGACATTTGCACCACATGGTGTGTGTCCGTGCCCTTTGACATGACAGTGCCAACAACATCTCATGAAATTTAAAATAAATCCCCAAGGCATCAGAAACGTATCAACTAAGAACTCTAAGTTTGAAAATGGGGG